TGTGCCGCGGAGCCGACGAGAGGACCCAGGCGGCCGAGCGCCTGCGGCACGATGCTGCCCAGCTTCAGCAGCTTTTCCTCAGTTTGGTGAGAGCTTCTTGGGCGGGCAGACGGGCGAGAGTCTCAGTGGCTGGGTGGGAGAGAGGGCTGGCGCGAGACCCTACCCCGACGTGCTCAGGGCCTGGAGGAGAACGCGCACTGCGCGCCGGTGCTGCTCGCCCTGAGGGAGCTGCTAAACCTCCGCGACCCCGCGCTGCTGGGCCTGGAGGTGGCTGGCCTGCGGCAACAATTTCCCGACGTGAGGTGCGGACTGGGGGCCAGAAGGGAAGAGAAGCCGGAGGGCGGGGAGGACGGGGCTGACGCGCCTCCTTGGTGCCCCTGCAGCGAGGACCACGTCTCCGCCCTCTTGGGCCTGCGCGGGGACTTGTCCCGGGAGCAGCACCTGGCCGCGCTCAGCTCCCTGCAGGCTGCGCTGCCGCCGTCGCCCCGCGCGAGCCGCCGCGTCCTCTTCAGCCTAGTGCCCGCGCCCGCGCTCGCGCCGGCCTCCTGCCTGCCCTCGGGGTCCTGCGCCCGAGCCCTGCTGCTCGCAGAATAAACCACGGCTGCCGGACGCCTGAGTCTGTGTGTGTTGGGGAAGGTGGGATGGAATAAAAGTGCCCACGAGGGTTGAGGGAATTCTTGCAGAGTGACACGCTTAAAGTATCCTGGCTCCCGTCCTGGTACACGGGCTGCGCCCCGCCTATGCAGGCATCTGCCCTCTGTGCAGACTGCGTTCCCGAGGCCGCGGGCTACGCCCCCACGTCTCCGCGCCCAGGCCGTGAGCAAGAGTCTCCGCCGCCCTGGCCGCCTGGAGCCCCTGAAGCCCAGCAACTCGCTGTGGCCTTGGGAAGGGGGCGGGCCCAGGACCACGAACACCGCCCCCTCAACCCTGCCTGGCTTCGCTCCCAGTGGCCTCGGGGGCGCGCCGCCGCGGAGACTGACGCGAAGCCCCACGCTTTCGTAAGAGCGTGCGCGCGCCCGAGGACGTACGTCATCGGCGACGGCTCCCGCCGGCTGGGCGTCCGGTGGCCGGTGTAGCAGAGCGGGAGCGGCGGGCGGCGAGCAGAGGAGCTAACAGGTGGGGGCACGGCACGCGGACGGACCCCCCCAAAGGCCGGGAGGAGGCGCGCGACGCGACCTTTCCTGATCTCCCGGAGAAGCCTCCACTCCATTGTCTCCTGGCCCCACCCTCCATTGGGCACGCCCTTCACCTTATCCCCCACCACTTATTGGCTGCAGGTCACGCCCCTCCTCTATTTCTGGTTCCCCATTGGCTCTTCACCTTGTCCTCTCCGGGGCTTCTCTCCGCACAGGCCACACCCTCTCATTTGTCACTAGACCCCGCCTTAATAGTGGGGGGCTCCTCCCCCATCCATCCTTCATTCATTATGCACCCAGTGCTGGGTGCTTGGTACACGGGGGTGAATCAGACCCCATTCCTGCCTTCGGGGAGTTCAGGGGATTGTGGGAGGACACGGACCTAGACTCCAACAGTGACAGCTCTGAGTAAAGAAGTCGCCGAAGCAGTGGGACACTAGACGCGGGGAAGGCTTCCTGGAGGAAGTGAGGCCTAAACTGAGCCTTGAAGAATGGTTAAGAGTTTGCTCCAGGAATATATTGCAAAGGCATTCTTGGCGGAAGGACCCGAGACGTGAAAAAAACAGGCGTATTCTGGTAATTTCGAGGAGGTATGTCGAATGAAAGAAGGGGAGATGGAGGGGTTCTAGTGAGGGTTTTGTTTTGTTTTTTAAGATGGAGAAGTAACAGCATGTGTTTATCCTGATGGAAAGAGTCCAGTAGAGAGGAAGAGATTGATGATGTAGGAGAGAGGAGAAATGCTGGAAGTGAGTCACTGAGCAGGCAAGGGAGCTCAGCAGCTGGAGCCTCTCCAGGTAGTCTCTGGGGAGGGTTGGGATTGGACTGAGCTGGTCTCCACATGCCCTTCTGTGTCCCCAGAGGTCGACAGTGTGGGGAGTTGGAGTGACCCGGCTGGATGTGACCCCCAGGACAGAATGGTGCTGGACTCAGGGGCTCAGGCGTATGATCAGGCACCCCCCAGCCCGCCTACCAGTCCCCCATCCCTGCGCCATAGGCTGAAGCCCTCAGACCGAGATGGGCCACCACTGTACCCCTGGTCTCAGTCCCTGGCCTTGCCCCTGGCTCTGGCAGTCCCCCCAGCGCTGCAGCCCCAGCCTGAGCAGCAGCCGTTCTCACAGATGCTCCTGGGCCACCGTGGCCACATGCGTCGCAGTGAGAGCACCTACTCTGTAAATAGTACTGGCCGGCGGGGGCGTGGCACCCTGGGACGGCCTCCACCTGGACGGGGACGGAACCCAGGTGGGGGCACCCTGCGGCCTGCAGCCTCCCTGCCTCACATTGCTAAGACTCAAAGGGATGCAGGCCATATTGCCAGCAAGAGCCCCTGCATGTTGGTGGCCCTGCGGCCAACCAACATGGACCGTGAGCGAGACAAGTTCTTCCAGTCCCATTACACCTACAATCCACAGTTTGAGTACCAGGAGCCCATGCCCACGGCTGTGCTGGAAAAGTACTGCGAGGCCTCTGGACAGTTCATCCATCAGGTCAGTCCAGCCTCCCCACCGTATCCTGGCCCGTCCTGACCAGCCACTGTGGCCCCGTGTACAGGCAGTTGGCATCATTGAGGCTGTTCTGGAGAAGTTTGGAACCTATGAACACTTTGAGGCTGCCACTGGGGGGCAGCTGCTCACCAAGTGCCAGATATGGTCGATTGTGCGCAAATACATGCAGAAGGAGGGCTGCGCTGGGGAGGTGAGCTTGCCTGCAGAGCCCTTCCTCTACATGTGGCCATGGCTCAGAGCACTGCCACCTGCAGGTTGTGGTGCAGCTGAGTGAGGACCTGCTGTCCCAGGCAGTGATGATGGTGGAGAACAGCCGGCCCACATTGGCGATCAACCTGACCGGAGCCCGCCAGTACTGGTTGGAGGGCATGCTGCGGCATGAGATAGGTCAGGGTGTGGGTATCCGGGCAGATGGGTAGCCCAGCGCCGCCTCCCCTCGCCTTCCCCGCAGGCACCCACTACCTGCGGGGCGTGAACAACGCGCGCCAGCCGTGGCACAACGCGGAGGGCCGGCTGCGGTACGGGCTGCGGCCGGCGAACCCCACGGAGGAGGGCCTGGCCAGCCTGCACAGCGTGCTGTTCCGCAAGCAGCCGTTCCTGTGGCGCGCTGCACTGCTCTACTACACCATCCACCGCGCCGCGCGCATGTCCTTCCGTCAGCTCTTCCAGGACCTGGAGCGCTACGTGCAGGACGCCGATGTGCGCTGGGAGTACTGCGTGCGCGCCAAGCGCGGCCAGACCGACACCTCGCTGCCAGGTGTGCGCCAGCGCGGGGGAGGTGCCTAGAGCGGGCGGGGCTCACCGCCCTCCTGCCCTCCCAGGTTGTTTCAGCAAGGACCAGGTGTACCTGGACGGCATCGTGCGCATTCTGCGACATCGCCAGACCATCGATTTCCCGTTGCTGACCTCACTGGGCAAGGTGAGGGGCTGTGGACCTTCAGAGGTCCCAGCGCCTATGCCTGATGCCCGGCTTCCTCCTGCAGGTGTCCTATGAGGATGTGGACCACCTGCGGCCCCATGGGGTGCTGGATAATACCCGGGTGCCCCACTTCATGCAGGACTTGGCACGCTACCGGCAGCAGCTGGAGCACATCATGGCCACCAACCGGCTGGATGAGGCGGAGCTGGGTCGCCTGCTACCCGACTGATGTCCGTTGAGGGCTGCAGTCAGAGGCCCTGGACAGAAGCTCCAGATAGGCCCCTAGAACATGAAGCAGTTTGCTCTGTGCGTCCACGGCCTAGGTGTTTCTTGGGGGTGTTGGGAGGGCAGGAGCATTCCTTGAGGAGGAGTGGCAACATCAAAGTGTTTGTGTCCCTTGCCAGCCTCCCTGGGGTCTGGGGACCTGCAGCAGCATGTCTGGCAAACTGAGTCGCCCTCCTGCCTCCAGCTCTCTGTTGAGCAGAGGGAAGGCATGGGGGCAGGAAGAGAGCTGAGCATTGATGGGGATGGGGGTGGTTTGGGAATAGAAACTTGTTCTTGCATGAGATGGCTTTGGTTGTCCCAGTACTCCAGTCTCTCCCTTCCCTTACCTGGCCCCTTGGTGCTCCTTCAGCATTTGTGCTGTCTACCTCTCACTGGGTCCTGGTGGGGGTCGGGCTCCCTTCTCCTGGGGTGATTGATGGCCTGAGCCTGGGGTCCTGGTAGTAGAGACCCAGCTGGCCTGGGGTCTGCTTTCCGACATTTTGCCTCTCTCACTGGTCATGTATTTATTCCATATTTATATGGTCTACTTCCTGTGGCTGGGAGCAGCAGCTCCTGAAGGTTCCGTGGGGGTGCGGGGGGTTGGACAGGACACTCCTTCTTGGAAGGCACCAATTTTCCCAGCCCCACTCCCATTACACACACACACACACACACACACACACACACACACACACACACACACACACACACACACACACACTGATTCAGGCCTTGAGAGTCAAGCCCAAGAGCTCCCTTGGCCCTGTTCCCCACTCCCTCCACTGGCCTCTGCTGTTCCTGTCTTTGCTCACACCCTCACAGCTGCTCTCTGGCAGAGGTTGGCATAGCCTAGGAGCAGCTGCAATTGCACCTGAGGGACAGGCCCTAGAGTTTGGTGGCCCAAGTCCTGAACCCCTCTTAGACCAGGTGAGGTGCAGAGGTGGTTGCTGCTTCCAGTTTCCCTTCAGACTTAGCTGTGTGAACCCCACTCCTATCCTTTGGCCTTAGTTTTCCCATCTGTAAAACTCAGAAACGCAGTTGGAAAGTCCTTATTCATTTAGTAAGCGAATATATTATAATATGTATAGAGCGCCTTTTGTGTAAGTCACTGGTCAGAATCCTCACTGAGCTCCCAGTCCAGAGAGAAGCCAGACAATTAAAACAGTAATGACAATGATGTGTGTGGCCTTTGTCTACTCAAGGTCCCTT